GCTCCGGCCAGTCCCAGCCTCAGCATCAGCGCTGATCCCATCTCTGCCGAGCTTCGCTTAGGTCTCGCAGAAAACAACAGTTTTATTTATTTATTTATTTATTTTTTTGACGGAGTCTCGCTCTGTTGCCCAGGCTGGAGTGCAATGGCACGATGTCGGCTCACTGCAACCTCCGCCTCCTGGGTTCAAGCGATTCTCCTGCCTCAGCTTCCCGAGTAGCTGTAATTACAGGCGCGCGCCACCATGCCCGGCTAATTTTTGTATTTTTAGTAGAGACGAGGTTTCACCAGGCTGGTCTTGAACTCCTGACCTCAAGTGATCCGCCCGCCTCGGCCTCCCAAAGTGCTGGGAACACAGGCGTGCACCAGCCAGGCCAAAACAGCAGGTTCTATTCCTCTTTCTGCTTAGCGCTCTCTCCGACTAACCTGGCCCTCGGCCTGCCCCTCTAGACTACCAAATCCAGTTTGCTTCTCGCTGCTTAAGGCCAATCACCTGTAGACTCTCCTTCAGCTGCGGGATGAGCATCTTATAACGCTGCACAGGATCGAAGTCCTGTTGCTGTTGCTGCAGGAGGCCGCTCTGGGCAGGGCCCACCAGTTGTGCTGGCGGTTGCGGCTGCTGCTGGGGACCCGGGCCGCCAGCCGAACTAGGACCCGATACACCAGCAGCTGAGGAAGCCGCTGAAGCTTGCTGCTGGGATGCAGCCATCTTCCTCGCGTAGACCGCCGGAAGTGCGTTACGACTGCGTCTCTCCCCGTTGCTTTTCAGCATCCCTATTTCTAGTCCCCGTTTGCTAGTTAGTCCCGCCCCCTAGGCAATTAAGCCAATGGAGGGGAAGGAGGTGCCCCAACGTTACGTCACTCTCAAATCTGCGTCCAGACTGAGATATCTCTCCACCAATCACAGAAGCACCTCTCTCCCTCGCTCCGCCCTTCACCCAGACGCTCGCCAATCCGTGTGTGGTTCCGAGCCGGACTTCATTTCCCCGAAGGCGTCGCGGCCTGAGGAGACCCGTTGGGTCCTCAGCGTCTTGGCGGCAGTTGGTGGAACCGGAGCTTCGAGTCCGTCCCCGGTGCTGCCTGCGCGTTCACCTGAGTCTCGCTGGAGCTCTTCTCGCCCGCCCACCTCATCTCAACCCACTTTCCGCGGGGAGCGGCGCCAAGCTGGGCCTTCCTCGGATCAGGCGTCCCCTGAAGTCGGCACGCCCCTCTGCGTCCCCCTTCGGTCCCGCTAGGACCCCGTCCGGGCTGCCGTCGCCTCGTCGCTATGGCGCCCACCATCCAGACCCAGGCCCAGCGGGAGGATGGCCACAGGTAGGCGCCACGCTTTTCTGTTGCAGCAAGGCCCACCTATCACTGTTTCTTTCTTCTCCACTAGGCCCAATTCCCACCGGACTCTGCCTGAGAGGTGAGCCCCACTGTGCTTTCCCAGGAGCGGTGGGGGCCCACTTTTGAGCCACTAATGTTCCTAGGTCTGGAGTGGTCTGCCGAGTCAAGTACTGCAATAGCCTCCCTGATATCCCCTTCGACCCCAAGTTCATCACCTACCCCTTCGACCAGAACAGGTGAGACTAAGGAATGGGAAAACTACTCAGGTCCAAACACCACAATAGGTGTTTCCCCACCCAGGTTCGTCCAGTACAAAGCCACTTCCTTGGAGAAACAGCACAAACATGACCTCCTGACTGAGCCAGACCTGGGGGTCACCATCGATCTCATCAATCCTGACACCTACCGCATCGACCCCAATGGTGTGTGGGGAGACAGGGAGGGTCTGCTCTAGTCATGGTCCTCCTGCCCCCCGCTCTCCTCTAGTTCTTCTAGATCCAGCTGATGAGAAACTTTTGGAAGAGGAGATTCAGGCCCCCACCAGCTCCAAGAGGTGAGTGGGTAGCAAATGGGTACTGGAGACTGGGGGTCCTGAGATACCTGATTTCCCACCCCAGATCCCAGCAGCACGCGAAGGTGGTGCCATGGATGCGAAAGACAGAGTACATCTCCACTGAGTTCAACCGTTATGGCATCTCCAATGAGAAGCCTGAGGTCAAGTAAGTTACTAACAGGAAGAGAGGGAAGGTGGTGGCCCCTAAGGACCTTTTTCTTCATTCCTAGGATTGGGGTTTCTGTGAAGCAGCAGTTTACCGAGGAAGAAATATACAAAGACAGGGATAGCCAGATCACAGCCATTGAGAAGACTTTTGAGGATGCCCAGAAATCAGTAATTGAGGGACTGGGATGGGGAGAGGCAAGAGCTCCTCCTCACCTTGTTTTTGTTCCACCAGATCTCACAGCATTACAGCAAACCCCGAGTCACACCGGTGGAGGTCATGCCTGTCTTCCCAGACTTTAAGGTCAGGCCCAAGGTGGGAGGTAGAAAGGGACACCCATCTAACCCCAGTGCCTCCATCTCCCTAGATGTGGATCAATCCATGTGCTCAGGTGATCTTTGACTCAGACCCAGCCCCCAAGGACACGAGTGGTGCAGCTGCGTTGGAGATGATGTCTCAGGCCATGATTAGGTAGGTGGTCCTGCTGTCCACCTTGGCCTGCTCACTTCATTGCTACTCCTTTTCCCCCAACCAGGGGCATGATGGATGAGGAAGGGAACCAGTTTGTGGCCTATTTCCTGCCTGTAGAAGAGACGTTGAAGAAACGAAAGCGGGACCAGGAGGAGGAGATGGACTATGCACCAGATGATGTGTGCGTGGGTTGCGGTTAAGTTTTGGGGATTGAAATGGGGCTGAACCTGTGCCCTCATCTTCAGGTATGACTACAAAATTGCTCGGGAGTACAACTGGAACGTGAAGAACAAAGCTAGCAAGGGCTATGAGGAAAACTACTTCTTCATCTTCCGAGAGGGTGACGGGGTTTACTACAATGAGTTGGAAACCAGGTACTCAGCACACTCCTATCTGATTAGCCTGGCCACTTCTCTCTCCCAAATTCACCCCCTGCAGGGTCCGCCTTAGTAAGCGCCGGGCCAAGGCTGGGGTTCAGTCAGGCACCAACGCCCTGCTTGTGGTCAAACATCGGGACATGAATGAGAAGGAACTGGAAGCTCAGGTAACAAGCACCACTGGCTCAGGGCACCCATGCCTTCCCCTCATTCCAATCTTGCTGCTTCCAGGAGGCACGGAAGGCCCAGCTAGAAAACCACGAACCGGAGGAGGAAGAGGAAGAGGAGATGGAGACAGAAGAGAAAGAAGCTGGGGGCTCAGGTAAATCTGGACAGGCCAGACTCTGGGAGCCCAGTGGGTTTCATCTCTCTCCACTCCCTTCCAGATGAGGAGCAGGAGAAGGGCAGCAGCAGTGAGAAGGAGGGCAGTGAAGATGAGCACTCGGGCAGCGAGAGTGAACGGGAGGAAGGTGACAGGGACGAGGCCAGTGACAAGAGTGGCAGTGGTGAGGACGAGAGCAGCGAGGATGAGGCCCGGGCTGCCCGTGACAAAGAGGAGATCTTTGGCAGTGATGCTGATTCTGAGGACGATGCCGACTCTGATGATGAGGACAGAGGACAGGCCCAAGGTGGCAGTGACAATGATTCAGACAGCGGCAGCAATGGGGGTGGCCAGCGGAGCCGGAGCCACAGCCGCAGCGCCAGTCCCTTCCCCAGTGGCAGCGAGCACTCGGCCCAGGAGGATGGCAGTGAAGCTGCAGCTTCTGATTCCAGTGAAGCTGATAGTGACAGTGACTGAGTCCCAGGGCATTCAGGGCTGGTTCAGACACCATTATTGTGAGCAGCAAAGCACTTTTCTAGTGGTCTGTTTGTGAGCCTTTCACTTGTTTGTTCCCCACCCCCAAACCTTTGCTGTTAATAAAGTCAACTTCTCTTTACTTCCCCTCCCAGCCCCTATGATGTCATTCAGCCCAGCACATACCTCCCGCAACCCCCAGGTGCTCAAGGATCTTGGCTTGAGGCTTAGAAACACAGGCCAGAGGCAGGGCCAATGGTTTCCCACAAAATGTAGCACAACGAAGGTCAGAATTCGTTTTTTTTGTTTGTTTTTTTTTTTTCCAAAATAAGCCCAGACCATTAAACAAGTGAAACTCCAACAAATAAGTCTTCTCCAACAGCGAGAAAAACTGTAC